AACATACAATTGATTTGTGTGTTGATCTCTTACTTTGCAATTTTGCTAACCTCAATTAATGTAGAACCATTTTTTTAGATTGACTTTTCTACATATACTCTCAGGTAGTCTTTGACAAAAGATACTTTTACTTCTCCCTTTCCAATCTGAATGCATTTTTTTTTCTTTTACACTGGACACAATCTCCAGTACAAAGTATAACTGTGCCCATACTGGTGCACATGTGGGTCTTAGATTGTAGCATCCTGCAGGTAAATACTCAGAACAACTTCCAGCACTTGAATATCCACTCCTTCCCCCACCCACATACTGGCAGAATTCATGTTGGGATACTACATTTACTATGAACATAGACCCCTGATTTGAAACAAGACTAGGATACATGGTAAAGAAAGTTTATTCACCAAAGTTTTGACAGACTGAAGGCCATTATTTCAGATTGGAGATAGGAAACTTAAAAGAACTACATGGACATTGGGTAAAAGAACATGGGTTGAAATTTGCCTGGCAGTAGCCTAAAAGTAAATGGTCTTCAAGGTGCATGTGAAGGAACTGTAGGAGGGAAATGGGATAATTCACATCTCCACCAATAATTAAATGTAGCCACACTAGCTTGGAGGGATTTGAGGTGAGACATCTAAAATACTAAGTCATGGTGAGGGCTGGAAGACAAAAGAATGAATGACTTCATAGGAATGACTGTGGGGAAGGGCTTGAAGGAATCATCCTCTCACTTCCATGTGAACCATGAACATTAAACATGGAGAAATGAGCAGCAGCAGATTAGTTTGGGATGCATCTTCAGGGGATGCTGAAACAACAACAGCATTTGGTTTCCTCTACACCCCTGTCATCCGTCCCCCACAAGCCCAGGGAGTGGTCAGCAGTGGTGCTTTGTGATGTCTAAGCCACCCTAGGACTGCCATTGGCTGGGACACTGCCTGTATGATCAAACAAAGCTCAAGAGTGTGGCTTTGCCTTGCCACCAGGAAGGTATACATAGGGAGGGCCAGAGCTCTGGGACATCCTCCTGGCAAGCTTCAATATAGCTGTGGAAGTCTGCAGTCTACAAGAGCCTACTATAGACATTCTACAACCAAGCAGAATCATGGAACAGCCGACTTCAAGCACCAATGGGGAGAAGAGGAAGAGCCCCTGTGAATCCAATAACAAAAAAAATGATGAGGTAAGATTGTTAGGTTTTGAAGGGAAGGTGAG